AACTGAGACTCAGAAAATTTAGTAACTTGCTCACAAGCAGCTCACTATGCACAGTGAAGCTGAGATCCAAACCAAAGTCTGACAAACTAAATCTTGTGTTATTTCCATTATAATACTCTCCCTTTAATGTTTCCCACAACATAAAGGGGTTAAGTTACTTTGGAGAACACCCCTAGAAAATGGCTGGAAGTGTTCAGTTAGTACTTGACATTGACATGACTTAACTCACTTTGAGACCTTCACTAAAAATACTTCTCTAAAACTGTGTTTAAAAGGCATGAAAAAAAAACAAATGTATAACTGGGTTACCTTCCAATAAGTGACATAGATGAAGACAAGAGATCTTAAGGTCCAAAAGAAATGTAGTAAAAGAAATGTAATAAAAAAGAAAATAGAAGCAGAACCAGAAAATCCTGAAGGGAGGCTAGAATTATTACACAATCTTTCAGGGAAGAGTGTGGTTATGGAAGGACATACTGACGATATGGATCTTTCACAAATTAAATCCTCTTCCTACATGTCCAATATTCTTTTACCTGCCATTATGATAATATCAAATTTTAAAGATTGAAAAATAATGACAGTGGCTTATATATTATATTATTCTATTATATCCATACCCTGTATTTGCCAGTTTGATCTCTTTTAAAAAAAAGTCTCTTAGAAGTATTCCTTCTTCCTCTTGAGGCCCCCAAAAGGTATATGCTGTGTCTTTATCTTTTCTTCATTTGCAGACTCTGTCACTGTGCTCTACAGATAGTGGCATTTCACAGAGGTTTGTTGCCATGAAAGAAGGTGTTGATGAGTCGTTTTTGACAGTCCAACATTTTCTAACACAAAAGTAGATATGATGTGATTCCATCCTATTCATTCAAAGACTTCAGAATAAAACTTTGTCATTTGGCTAGATCTAAGGCAAGAACTGATCAGATGTAGTTAGTATTTCCAGTCAACAAACTGCCATTGATGTTGAAATTACTTTAAAGACCTGTTGATTATGTGGTATTAGGGCCATTGTGACCTCGCTGTAGCTAAGATCAGTCCACTGCAGCAGGAGTTTCAAGAACAGCAGCACAAAAATAATGACTTAACTGGATAGAAAAAAAGGCACATATTTTCAGGAAGGCCTCTTTATTCTTAGAAGTTACCCTTCAAGATGACAAGTGGTGCAAACTCTTCAGGATCTTACCTGCCCTCAGAAATAAGGTGAGTCTTTGATGGAAAATGCTGAATAGAAAAAAGGCAGATATTATTGTGCCTCTTCCCACAGAAGTTCTAAAATAGATGACAACTACTTGAAGGAATTGAATGAGGACTTAAAGCTAAGGAAGCAGGAACTGCTAGAGATGCTCAAACCTCTAGAAGATAAAAACAACCTCTTATTTCAAAAGTTAATGTCTAACTTGGAGGAAAAACAAAGGAGGTACGGGCTCTTACTCTGGATTCCTAGAGGTATGTATGTTTTATGATGCCTCTCTTTCTTCTAGTCTTCAGATCATGAGACAGATCATGGCAGGGAAGGGGTGTGAGGAATCCTCGGTCATGGAGCTCCTTAAGGAAGCAGAGGAGATGAAACAGAACTTGGTAAGAAGTAGGAGGGACTCCAGGAACAGCCTTTCTGTTTGTTTGGTTCTTCCCCCTCCAACAGGAAAGGAAAAACAAGATGCTTCGGAAGGAAATGGAGATGCTATGGAACAAGGTGTGCCTCTAAGGATCTATTGAAAGTATTGTCTTTAAAGCTTTGCCAAAATGTCTTTCCACAGACATTCGAGGCAGAAGAACTTAGTGATCAACAAAAAGCACCACAGACAAAAAACAAGGCAGACTTGCAGGATGGAAAGGCAAGTGGACTGCATGTACTTAAAATTTCAAGCTTATTCCTTTAGCTCTCTTCTTTCATCCCAGGCTCCCAAATCCCCCTCATCACCTAGGAAGACTGAGAGTGAACTGGAGAAATCATTTGCAGAGAAAGTGAAGGAGATAAGGAAGGTAGTACAGCCATTCTGAATGGCAGTGGCTTTCTTTGTCACCCAGAGGCTCTTTCTTCCACCAGGAAAAGCAACAGAGGAAAATGGAATGGGTCAAGTATCAGGAACAAAATAACATCCTTCAGGTACTAAGATCTTCCAAGGCTGGATATAGGATTATGTGTAGTTTTGGAAAATATTCTCTTTCAGAATGATTTTCATGGCAAAGTGATTGAGCTGAGAATTGAAGCCTTGAAGAACTACCAGAAGGCCAATGACCTGAAATTATCACTGTATTTGCAGCAGAATTTTGAGCCAATGCAAGCATTTTTAAATCTTCCTGGGTCCCAAGGTAGGTAGAATATCCCAGGTACACAGTTTGAGATGTTTCCTTTCCACCTCATCCCCTTTTCTAGGAATTAGAATTGTTTAATCTTATTAATCTTGCTGGAATAGACTCTGCTACTTCAAAGCAGAAGGCCAAGGAGACAGACATCTGACAAAGGTTGTGAATTTTGTCAATCCAGTTGTCCCTCTGTTCAGTAAGAAAATGTTAACTCTGCATTTAGCCCAGTAGGTGGCACCAACCACATCCAGGCTTCAAGTCCACAGAGTGGTAATTCAGGAACCATGAAATGCTGTGGGAGAGATCGGTCTTCTATTACTCTCAGGACAAAAGGTGCCACATTCATGTATCAAATGAAAAAAGAACTCTCCTCCCCTCAATCCCCACCAACTCTTAGCATTTCCTTGAGCTCTTCTGAGAAAAACCTGAACGTTGGATGTGAGTATTATGCTACACTTATAAATTCAGATGAAGCTCTTATTTTCCTAATGTTTCCCCTTAGGTACTATGGGCATTACAACTATGGACAGAGTGACTACTGGCAGAAATGAACACCATGTGGTGAGAACTACTTTCTTTAAACAAACAAAAAACTGTCCTTTTTCCTCTGTTTTTTCCTGTCTAGAGAATTCTGGGAACAAAGATCTACACAGAACAACAAGGAACTAAAGGAAGTCAGCTTGATAATACAGGAGGGAGACTCTTTTTTCTGAGGTCATTGCCAGATGAAGCACTGAAGAATTAGCAGGCTTTCGCTCCATTTGCTTTGGACAGATTTAAAGACTAGGCACAGCCATTTGTGTTAATTAAAATCTCTCGCACCTTTGTTTTAGTGCTGTTTTCCCTCTCTCCCCCGAC